TTTTTAAACTAGCACCCTATTTTAGCCCCTGAAAATAGCTGTAGCTCTGTACTTGGTTTCTTCTCTCATTTAATATCAAGTAGGAATAATACTTCGAGATTTAAAGGAGTAGGAAAAACTAGCCTCCATTACATTTTAAATGCAGGCTAACAAGAATAAAGAATGCAACGATGAAAGACTTCCATCCTTATGGTAAAAATCCCAAGACACTAACAAAAAACACATTAGGCTAAAATATGGAATCACTATCATGAGAATGCAAGGCATTAGGTGTAATCAGAAGATTTCAGTTGATGCGACTGGCCTTTGGCAGCAGCTGACACATGACAGCTCTGCAAATGGCAAGCATTTTATCAACGAGCAATCCAGTTGTGATTCTTTGTCTGGCGCCTGGTGCTACAGCCAAGTCAGGAGGACGTTATCAGAGGCACCAAGTTCCAGGCAGTAGCCTGGACCAGGGGAAGGGCACATAGGGTGACCCATGAGGATGGCTGTCTACCCGAGTCATTTCAAAACAAAATAAAAAAGCCACTTAGCTGGGGAAGAGAGTAAGCCAGGACTCTTCAATTAATCAAACTTTGCATTTGGCCAATGTGTTTCAAATAGTCTTGTTTTCCAGTGGATTGATTATAGGCCTTACATTAAATTAATATCTCACAACGGGTGCTGCTGGTTACATCTTTATTGGAGGAATTAAATGTTTTACCCTCACATTTAAAGCAATTATGCCAGTTTCCTCCTATTTCTTAGCCAATGTGTGTATCTGATGCCAAGGATATTTGTCCTAAGGGTCTTTTTCCATTTAAACTGTCTTCATAACTTTTCCAATATGCAAAATTCCCGGTGTTCAAAAATAACTGTGAGAAAAGTTGGATTGTGGGTGGTGGATAATCCAGCCCAACATCAGGGCATTACTGACGAAAGGAAAAAAATGCCTCTTTCCTGAGTCTTTCCGGATGAGGTCATTGTTTTCAGACAGCTTGTATACCTAATATAAAAAGGCTCAAAGTCCACGGCTCGTCTCATACCAGGAGTTTGTCAGGGAACTGTTTCCAAAGCCATAATGAATAATCAGGCTGTTAGTAAAAGAAGCCTCTCCAAGTTATAGCATTTTTTAAAAATTCTAGTAGTGAAGAAAATAATTAAAAGCCCATCTGGTTGAGATAGTAATTCATTAAGGAAAAAGAGGAGGCAGAAGGCTGGGGAATAATCGATCCTTTTCTTTCTTTATTTCATGTGTTTCAGTTATTGTGAAATGATAGTGATCAAAATCTGGATTCTGGATTGTGCAGAATGCAGGAAAATCCTAGGAACATTCTTGGCGTGTTCTAATAGTGGCTTCCCAGAAACGAGTGTTTTCAGTGGGTGTGGCGTCATTGAGCTGATGTGCTTTTGCAAGGGGTCTCTTTAGAAGTGGTAGGGGCAGGGTCGAGAGAAGAAGGGGATGCAGAATCTGTACATGAGGAAGGAGCCAGAGTCACTCAGGAAACTCCTCATTCTTCCTGCGCTGGCTGTGGCACACCCACCGGTGGCACACCCCTCCCTCGGGTCCAGTTCAGCCCACAGACTCCTGGGAGGAGAGCCAGGGCCCCAGCCTCTCCTTTGAGGAGTGTTGCAGCCTTTCTGTGTGCCAGATGCCTAGTGAAGAAAAGCTGAAACCCTGGAGCTTTGTGCATGTTAATGACCTTGGAAATGACTGAGCTCACGGACCCTCATCACACCATGGGAGACTACAAAGGTTAGACCGTCCATTTTGTAAAGTCAGCATATCTCACCTGGATCTTTTGTTGATTTTCTTTCAGTGGCCCACCCTCAGGACCCTCACCACCCATCAGAGAAGCCTGTCATTCACTGCCATAAATGTGGGGAGCCTTGCAAGGGTGAAGTGCTTCGGGTCCAGACCAAACATTTCCACATCAAGTGTTTCACCTGCAAAGGTATGGTGCCTCCAGCTTCGTGGCTCAGTGGCTAATGACCAGATGTGAACTTGTCTCTCTACAGTGTGTGGCTGTGACCTGGCACAAGGGGGCTTCTTCATAAAGAACGGAGAGTATCTCTGCACCCTGGACTACCAGCGGATGTACGGGACACGCTGCCATGGCTGTGGGGAGTTCGTGGAGGGCGAAGTGGTGACTGCTCTGGGCAAGACCTACCATCCCAATTGCTTTGCTTGTACTATCTGCAAGTAAGTGAGCCTATCTTTCCAAAGCCTACACCTAACCTTGAGGGCGATGTCTTTCTGCCTCCAGGCGCCCGTTTCCACCCGGAGACCGAGTCACATTCAATGGGAGAGACTGCCTTTGTCAACTCTGTGCACAGCCGATGTCGTCCAGTCCGAAAGAAACCACCTTCTCCAGCAGTAAGTGCCCCGGTGACCCACTGACGTGAATATGTAGTAACCACTGGCGGCTGCTCTTTTTCAGATTGTGCCGGCTGCGGAAGAGATATCAAGAATGGGCAGGCGCTGCTGGCGCTGGATAAGCAGTGGCACTTGGGGTGCTTTAAATGCAAGTCCTGCGGGAAGGTCCTCACCGGGGAGTACATCAGCAAGTAAGGCTGGGCGCGGGCACGCGTTCCTTTCACCTCAGGAGCCGAACACGTTTTTGTCTTGCAGGGATGGTGCTCCGTACTGTGAAAAGGACTACCAGGGACTCTTTGGGGTGAAATGTGAGGCGTGTCACCAGTTTATCACAGGGAAAGTCCTGGAGGTAAGTGGCAGACCGGCTCCCTCATAGCTACCAGACTCAACGTTCCCTACCTTTTCTCTTGCAGGCAGGTGACAAACATTACCACCCCAGCTGTGCACGATGCAGCAGATGCAACCAGATGTTCACAGAAGGAGAGGAAATGTATCTTCAAGGTGAGGTGGACTCAAGAACACTAGAAGTTTTCCTGGCTCTTAGTAGTGCATTCTGTCTTCTCAGGCTCCACCGTTTGGCATCCCGACTGTAAGCAATCTACGAAGACCGAGGAAAAGCTGCGGGTAAGGACACAATTAAAACATGATGCCAGCTGTCGTTCTTCCCTTTTCTCATGTTTCATGGCAGCTGCCAAACATTCGGCGTTCTTCATCCGATTTCTTTTATTCCAAAAGTCTGATTCGACGCACAGGACGGTCTCCGTCTCTGCAGGTTGGCATTGTGTCTAGGCTGGGGCTCGAAGCCGAAGTCTTACAAGTCACTGTTTATTTTACAGCCTACCAGGACATCCTCGGAAAGTATTTATTCTAGGCCAGGCTCCAGTATTCCTGGCTCACCAGGTCATACTATCTATGTAAGTATCTACTTCTGGAAGTGACATTTCTGAGGTAATTGTTCTTTCTGGTTAACTTTGCCAGGCAAAAGTAGACAATGAGATCCTGGATTACAAGGATTTAGCAGCCATTCCGAAGGTCAAGGCAATTTATGACATTGAACGTCCAGATCTTATTACCTATGAGCCTTTCTACACTTCGGGCTATGATGACAAACAGGAGAGACAGAGCCTTGGAGAGGTAATACATTCCTACTGGTTGTGAGTTGTACATTGTGACTTTAAATTCTCTTTTATTTTTCTAGTCTCCGAGGACTTTGTCTCCTACTCCATCAGCAGAAGTAAGTACCATTTCTTTTTATCATTTTAATGGGATAGCCTGAATGTGTTGAACTTTGTTTCCAGGGGTACCAGGATGTTCGGGATCGGATGATCCATCGGTCCACGAGCCAGGGCTCCATCAACTCCCCTGTGTACAGCCGCCACAGCTACACTCCAACCACGTCCCGCTCTCCCCAGCATTTCCACAGACCTGGTAAGGGTGACTGTTCCTGGATTCACTCTATACCGTGCCCTGCCCCTGACTCCTTGCTGCACAGAGCTTTTGTCTCCTGGTGTGCAGAGGTTGTCGTACCTGCGCACCAGCAGCCTCAGCCCCACCCACAGCGACTCCCGCCCCAACCCCCCTTTCCGACACCACTTCATTCCCCATATCAAAGGTAAGGAGGCAGGTTTCTCCAGGCAGCACCCTTCATTTTGTTTTTTCCATTCTTCTCATTGGAGGCAATGAGCCGTCCAGCGGCCGGAACTCCCCTCTCCCTTACCGGCCAGACAGCCGCCCTCTAACTCCAACTTACGCTCAGGCCCCTAAACATTTCCATGTTCCAGGTAGGAGCTGACACAGTCTGTGTCTTGGTGTCTAATCACACACCTTTGCTTTTCATTTCCACAGATCAAGGAATCAACATTTACCGAAAGCCACCCATCTACAAACAGCATGGTAAAACCCGCTTTCCTCCGCGTAGCTTTTAACAATAGCTAAGCAACCCCTGATTCCCATCTAGATGCAGCTGCCTTGGCAGCCCAGAGCAAGTCCTCAGAAGATATCATCAAGTTTTCCAAGTTCCCAGCAGCCCAGGCACCAGACCCCAGCGAGACACCAAAGATTGAGACGGACCACTGGCCTGGTCCCCCCTCATTTGCTGTCGTAGGTATGCAACTGTCACGGCTAAGTCAAAGGGACGATGTGAGAAGTTGTCTTTGCTGTGGAATTAGGACCTGACATGAAACGCAGATCTAGTGGCAGAGAGGAAGATGATGAGGAACTTCTGAGACGTCGGCAGCTTCAAGAAGAGCAATTAATGAAGGTTTGTCCTTAAACTACCTTGCTGCTGTCTTCTTTTTTTTTTTTTTCCTTTTTTCTGTGAATAGCTTAACTCAGGCCTGGGACAGTTGATCTTGAAAGAAGAGATGGAGAAAGAGAGCCGGGAAAGGTCATCTCTGTTAGCCAGTCGCTACGATTCTCCCATCAACTCAGGTAAGCAGCAAACCCCCAACCTTCCCTGATTCAACAATTGGTTTTTTACTTTTTTCTTACTCAGCTTCACATATTCCATCATCTAAAACTGCATCTCTCCCTGGCTATGGAAGAAATGGGCTTCACCGGGTAAGATTTCTCCCCGATTCATTGTTTCTGCCGATTTCCTAATAATTGTTTTTCCTCATTTCAGCCTGTTTCTACCGACTTCGCTCAGTATAACAGCTATGGGGATGTCAGCGGGGGAGTGCGAGGTGAGGCTCCCATGGCCAGGCTGAGCATGGCCCTTATGATATTTTCTTTTCCTTTCCTTTTCAGATTACCAGGTATGGAACACTTTGTCTTTCTTGAATTGGCCTGCCTCACCTGGAACTGGCATTTCTGTTGCAGACACTCCCAGATGGCCACATGCCTGCAATGAGAATGGACCGAGGAGTGTCTATGCCCAACATGTTGGAACCAAAGGCAAGTGCAGCTGTTCTTTTTCCTCTCATATGTGTTCTAGAAGAGGTGTTTTCTTTCTTCTCAGATATTTCCATATGAAATGCTCATGGTGACCAACAGAGGGCGAAACAAAATCCTCAGAGAGGTGGACAGAACCAGGCTGGAGGTAAAACAAAACCGAAAAATCCAGTCCCAACTCAGCAGCTCTTTTTTTTTTTTCTTCTTCCCAGCGCCACTTAGCCCCTGAAGTGTTTCGGGAAATCTTTGGAATGTCCATACAGGAGTTTGACAGGTTACCTCTTTGGAGACGCAACGACATGAAGAAAAAAGCAAAACTCTTCTAAGTCCCACTCGTGAATGGCAATTAGAGAAAGGACTGACAGTGGCGGTGCCCCATAGGATGTCATATTGAGGCCCAAACTTGATTGGAGAATTTGCAAACTACCGTCGCTCAGCAACACCAAAAAGAGAAAGTCTGGTTAAAACACCATGAGTCAAATGTCGGGCCAGCCAACAGTAACACTTGCCAAGAAGCATGGCGTAGAAATTTCTATGTTCCGAAACACAGAGTAGTGTCCACATGTGAGCTTTTCACATTACCTTATGTATACAACAGGAGCTGCGTTGTTTTCTTCTTTTTCTTTTCCTTTATCTGTTGTCCAACAACAGTGCTGACTGTCCGGATAAGAGCTGGCAAGTGCCCTTAGGATGCCGCATGGGAAAAATCGGTTATCATAATTTCAAAGTATAAATATATTTATTAAGTAGCGCTGCGGCTAAGAAGGAAGAGTGAGGGGTCTGTCCATGGGGTGGCAGTGATTTCACACCCGCCTTTCTTGAATGGCTTCGTGTTACTCAGCCGTGCCCTGGCAGGAATGGAACTCCATCAGGGAACAGGGCAGCTCTGTTTGAATGGGGTGAAAAACAGCAAAATTAATTCTTAGCAAGCTCCTTGTTCTCTACTGTTCACCGGGACCTGGCTGGCAAATGACTTAGCTATTAGTATATTTAAAAACTGTTCAAAAGCAAAAGAGAAGGAACAGGAATGAAAGGAAACCTTCCCTTAACTCTTTCTGCTTCCCATAGCAGGTCTGGTTCCTGCTCCCCGCCTAGGACAGGAGCTGTCTGGAGCTCCACCTTTGCAAAGAAAGGAAAAACACAAATTGCCCCCAGATTGGCCCAGTGGCATGCCATTAGGTGATTTTGCATAGGGGCCATATCATTCATGGCCAAAAAAAACCAAAAAGCAAAAAACAAAAACAAGTCCCATGTCCTACTGACTCTAGTTCTTCCAGTCGTTATCCTCTGCTGTCTCTCTGGCATCCTATGAATCAGATCAAGCCCATGCTGTTGTTGGTTTTTAAGGTTTCTTTCAATAATAGGCTAAGGAAAGACATGTTTTTCTCTTTTAAATCTCTGCAACTCCAAAGTAGACTCCTTCGAACGTATTTAATTTGGCCTTTTCAGCTTTCTTCTTGCCCAGCTCTGTCGAATTCATGGGTGTGTGTGCACATGTTGGTTTCACTCACCCAGAGTAATTTTGTGAGCATGCATGTGCTTTTTAATTTCTGCTTGAATGTTTGTCCTGCTGTGTTGCAGCTTCTAAAGACATTGTCACCGAGTGTGTGTGACTCAAAGATCAAGAGTGAGGCTAAACTGCGACCCCAACATCACTTCCTTCATGGAAAGGTGTTGGCGCTGATGTAGCTCATGGAAGGATCAGACTGGGAACCACAGAGGAAGGATGAGGTGGGATGTGGAGGTCAGAGCATCTCACGAGAGTCCCTCAGGCTCTGCAACACTAGATTCGAATATGAGCCTAGGGTTTCCCCAACACGTGCGTGCATATGAAACCACATCATGATTCCCGACGTGAGTTAGATGAGGGAGAGTTTGTGTAACTCCACACCCAGGAGGGTAAGCCACTTTATTATCATGCTTTGGGGCTGTGCTTAAGAATTTAAGCTCTGTTTTAAAGCCGAAGAAGAAAACATTTGAATTTACCTTCATATGCCACTAAGAACAAAAGCTCTGAAGTTCTTCCTGCTGGCACCAAATATTAGGATTACAAGCTGTCTCTCTGACACCAGTGGTAAAAAAGCAAGTAGAATAGTTTCTGAGTCTGTGTTGCAGCCTCTGACACGTGGCTCACCGCTGTCATTTGGGGGATGGAATGAACAGTCACTGTTCTATAGCATCCTCCTGTGCTCTTACCTAAGGAATCTAAATTGTCCTAGCCTTCCATTGCTATGCACTGAATGAGGACTACTCTCGTGTGTGTGTGTGTGTGTGTGTGTGTGTGTGTGTGTGTGTGTGTGTGTGTTGGATCTACTAACATGTTTAGCAAATGGCTCTGACAGGGTGGCCATGAGCAGATGAGACCAGCTCTTGCTTGGTTGGAAGCCACACTGCAGTTTGCAGTTTAGCCTTTGGTGTCTCAGTGGCTTCTTGCTTATTCCATGCTTTTTCTATCCCATCCTCTCTCTGTGCCCTCCTGCAATGGCAGCCTTGGCACAATGCCTGGGTGTCCTCATCCTTGCTTTACTCTGGAAAGTGTGGGGATGGAGAGGATGGTGCATTTCCAGTGCTTCCTTACCTGTCAATAACAATGGTGGCCACCTGGGTCCCAGCACTTGGCTGGTGGAGAGATTTTTTTCATTATGGAGCTAATAAAGGGTCCCTACGTTTTACATTGATTAATGAATTATCACCCAGACATGTGCAGATGAAATGTCAATATAAGAAAAATCAAGGTATTTGGGAAACATGGGCATAATCAGGTAGTTTTGCTAAAATTCCTCTTCCTTGGTCTACATAAAGAAGACATGGGTCTGTCATAGAATGGGGACATTAGACTGAAAACTGGGACAACCCCCTTCCTTATTTTATAGAGACTAGGAGTTAAGGGGCCTGCCTAAGATTGCAGTGATAAAGAACTGAACCCTAAATCAGCTCCCACTAATGAAACCCTGCTTTCCTTGTATCTTTTAAACTCAGTTCTGCATCCAACTTGAGAAGAAAAAAAGCTTCTTTCCATATCAAGTACCATATGAGTTCATTTAAACTGCACCTTGCAGAAATGCATTGCCAGAAAGCACCAGTAGCCTCCTATCTGCAAGCAGAGTAGTGCTCTGCTCTGGGGAGGGGTCATTGGAAACCATAATGCAGAGTGGGCCCCCTACTCCATTTCCCAGCAAAAGGCTCCAGCTGGAGGGATGGGTTGTGGGGCAACCTGGTTCCTGCTAACTGCCAGATTGAATGTGTGGGCTAGAATGCCTGCACATTTAGTTAAACTGGGCTCAGCATGCTTGTCCTCAAAATGTCCATCCTGGTCACAGCACACAAGATGGCTATTGGTCTGCTTTTACCCTACCCTGTACTATACATGAAAATTCCAGTTATTAACACACTCAAACTGGTGGAGCTTGTTCACCCTAGGAAGGGGATTGTATATATGGCAGGCTTCCCTGGTGCCGATGTAAAGGGCTACATTTGGGAACATTTGACTTCCTTGGGACTCTTAAGTGCATAATGATGGCATGAAGTAAAAGGGGCCTCAATGATGATAGGAAAATCAGTTCTTTTAAAATTTCTTCAAGAAAATCCAGGCTATCACATAGTCTTTCTGTGTGACTTATTAGGAGATAGGAAGAGCATTGGGAAACTTGCACAGCTAGCTATGCATCTACATTTTGGTTTGGGGTTAGTTATGAAATGTTCTTAATATGACGTGTTCAATAACTTCACATAAACTTCCTGTTCTCCAAAACCTCAAAGAGATAGAGTTAATGAGTTGTTGTTTTTTTTTAAATGGGGGTAGTTTTCTATCTGTCATGGGCTCTAGCATCTACTCCGCTACCCAATTCTGTCATCTCCAAGCTGAGTTTCCTCTTCTGAGGCAGAGGCTGGAGCAGTTCTTTTTCAGTTCTCATCCTCTCCATCCCAATCCAGTATATCAATCAACTCTAACTCGGAGACGTCTAGCTGGCAATGTTTCTAAAACTTTCACTGGATTTCTTTAGACATTGAAGCAAACATTTTTTTCTAAGAATTGCTTCTCAGATGATGATATCAAATGTATATGCTTTTGCAAGTTTGAAAAGTTCAAATTAACCACTTTTGACTAGGTAAGTCTTTCTAAAAACCATTTAAAGCTAACTGGGTCTTAGCATCCTCCTGTGTATGGAAGAGACAGGTGACCGCTCCAGGTTGGGTGCTCACAGAACCCTTTTCCTGACTCTCATGGAAGATGGTGGAAGGAAAATAGACTGTCTCATCAACCCTCCTGTGTCCTCTGAAGCAATCTCAGTTTTTATTAACCACCTCTTCTGTGTTTCTGGTAGCTATTTAACCTGTATTTAATCTGTACTTCCTATGCCAGCCTCAATTTTATTTGATTTTTACAATTATTCTCTTCTAACCAATGAAGTGTTTGTCAGTATGCCCCAAAGCTTGCTCTTTTGTGCTCCCTTTTGAATAACTTTCTATCCAGAAAAAGAGATTATTTGGGACTTGAGATTTGCAGTGATACCAACTTATAGCAATGATGTACTTTAAGGGAACTACCCAACTATGTTGTGATAGAAGAAAGAGAAACCTTCACTTTGGCATTTTTTTTTAATCACTGTTTATTTTTCTGTTTGCGGCCCAGGAAGCAGTGGGAGGTGGTGGCAGATATGCTTTGCATATGGATTGTTATGTTTTTATTTGGGCAAGTTTAATCATGGAAAACTCAAAAAGAAGGGGGGAAATGGTCAGTTTAAGCCAAAAGAAACTTTCTAAACAATGTATAGGTACACAGCAAAATTAAACAAATCCAACAATTTCTGAAGCTTAGTGTAATTGAGTGGTGGTTGTTATTCAATAAAATTATTCCCAAAAGTGTTTCTCCTAAGAGTGCAGTTCCCATGAGTCACTTCCTGAACCCATTGACCAAAGGTGGACAGAGACAATCCTGTAGACCTTGACATTCAGAAAGATGTGAGCTGCTTACTGATCATATATGCATACGTTTCTTTACAGCAGAGGAAACCATTGTCCACAAAACTGATGTTCTTTTGGGGTTTTATGTACAGACTTGTCCAATCATGTGTGTGGTTCCTGCGAGTTGCTGATGACTCCGCATTGAAGCTCTCTGAGTTCTTTGATTTTAAGTTGGGTTTATGGAATTTTTTCAAATGTTGGAAGGTGTGTGGTTCTTCCTGCCCTCCCTCCCCTTTTGGAAATATGAAAGCAAATGTTTAGAAGAATTCCTTTTGAAAAGCTGTGTCGTGTTCCCTGTGAAACTGAGCAGGTGTGTGTTGGCGCGCTAAGTGCCACATGCTTGTGTGTAGAGGAGGAGGTGGCCCTGCCGGCTCCGCGCTGCTGTGCCTGTGATCCCTACCTGCTCCCCGCTCCTGTTGCCAGCAGCACTCACTGCACTCCTTTGTCATATACTCTGCATCACTGTCATACTCACAACTTCGTGAATAAAGTTGTGTGCTTTATTCGTAGATGCCTCCATACCTGTGTTTCATTTCTCGTTCC